TTGTTCCTGTTGTCTCTACGAGTCACGCTTTCTGCCTTTTTTCCTTACTGAATTTAAACCTCTTGTGAAAAAGACTGTCCAATTTACGTTTTCACCCTTAATACTGAGCATTGATGTAGCAGGTTTTCAAATATTCTTGTTTTATGCTGAATTTCAGTTGGCCCTTATAGATGGAAACTTTCACTGAGTACAAGCTATATATCCATGTATTTAGGAACAATCAACAGTTTTAACGAATAGGAACCAGTCATCTTTTCTGCCCCGGTGGATAGGCTTAGTGGTGGTCGGTGGATGGCGCTGACCGCGGTTGATCAGAGGAAGCTGACGCCGTTTGCAGGCGTGGCCTGGGCGTGCCCGCTTCAAAGTAGACGCCCGGAGTTGGCCCAGTTCTGACCCTAGTGATGCGCCTGTGCGTGTGTTCCTATCGCCGTCCCGTCTTCACTTCCTACAGATGCCGCGACCCCCCAAATAGCAAGTGTGGACATTCACATTCAGGGGCACAGGCTGTCCGTACAGCGAACGTTGTCACCATTCCCGGAGATAGGGCCCCGACCTTCAAGGGGGCGGTGCGGTTGGCGCGCAGTTCTCAGGCGCCTTCTAGAATCCCCTGCCAGCCTCCCCGCTGCCTGGTTACCAAACTCGGCCGGGGACACCCAACCTCCCCTCTCGAGGACCTGGGTTGGCCAGCCCAGCTTTGTACGGGTGACTGAAGTCCACATCGACGTAACAGTTGAAAGGGAAGGACGCGGAGACCACCCGGTACCCGCCCCAGGCGTTTCCAGAGTCTCCGCTTAGGCGGCCCGTGGGGGTCGGGGTCGCGGTCGCGGTCGCGGACCGGGGACAGAGCAATGGGGCGGGCGCGCAGCGCCGGCTGCACTCCCAGAGCCTCCCACCGCCGCCCCACGGCCGCCTAGCGCGCGCCGGGACTGCATTTCCCATAGGCCCACGCTGCGGAGCACCGCCCACCCGAGTCTCACGCGAGTGCGCTGCCGCGAGGTGTCCCTGCCGCAGCCCCCGCCCGCCCGCAGAGCTTTTGAAAGGCGGCGGGAGGCGGCGAGCGCCATGGCCAGTCCGGGCTGCCTGCTGTGCGTGCTGGGCCTGCTACTCTGCGGGGCGGCGAGCCTCGAGCTGTCTAGACCCCACGGCGACACCGCCAAGAAGCCCATCATCGGTAAGGAGGCTGTGCGGGGCCGCAGCAGACGGTTGCTTGAAACTAAACTTTTTTTTGTTATTAGGAATATTAATGCAAAAATGCCGTAATAAAGTCATGAAAAACTATGGAAGATACTATATTGCTGCGTCCTATGTAAAGTACTTGGAGTCTGCAGGTGCGAGAGTTGTACCAGTAAGGTATGATTCAGTGTTTTTTTTTTTTTTTTACTACAAATGTAACAATAACTTTTATTGTTTTCAGGCTGGATCTTACAGAGAAAGACTATGAAATACTTTTCAAATCTATTAATGGGTAAGTTGGCAGCATTGGTTTCATACGGTATACACCCTATTTGATTTATGTAACGTTGTTTCAGAATCCTTTTCCCTGGAGGAAGTGTTGACCTCAGACGCTCAGATTATGCTAAAGTGGCCAAAATATTTTATAACTTGTCCATACAGGTAAATATCAGTTATTGCTTATTATTCCAGATAAACTTAGTTTTCTCTTTTTCCACTTGCAAAGAGTTTTGATGATGGAGACTATTTTCCTGTGTGGGGCACATGCCTTGGATTTGAAGAGCTTTCACTGCTGATTAGTGGAGAGTGCTTATTAACTGCCACAGATACTGTTGACGTGGCAATGCCGCTGAACTTCACTGGAGGTAAGAGTACTCTTTTCAACCCTTTGAAAAATAAATTATTTCTCTTGTACTTAAATTATTTCAGGTCAATTGCACAGCAGAATGTTCCAGAATTTTCCTACTGAGTTGTTGCTGTCATTAGCAGTAGAACCTCTGACTGCCAATTTCCATAAGTGGAGCCTCTCCGTGAAGGTATCACACTAATTACACAATGAAATTAATATAGTAATCATTTTGTTTTATTTTCGTATTCTAGAATTTTACAATGAATGAAAAGTTAAAGAAGTTTTTCAATGTCTTAACTACAAATACAGATGGCAAGATTGAGTTTATTTCAACAATGGAAGGTATATCACTATAACATGTATACTTTATTTCATTAGTACTTACTAATTTGTGTTCTTCTTACAGGATATAAGTATCCAGTATATGGTGTCCAGTGGCATCCAGAGAAAGCACCTTATGAGTGGAAGAATTTGGATGGCATTTCCCATGCACCTAATGCTGTGAAAACCGCATTTTATTTAGCAGAGTTTTTTGTTAATGAAGGTAATATGAGGGTACATAATTTTGTTATTCTGATCTTTTTAAAAATTAACTTTTTTTCTTGCAGCTCGGAAAAACAACCATCATTTTAAATCTGAATCTGAAGAGGAGAAAGCATTGATTTATCAGTTCAGTCCAATTTATACTGGAAATATTTCTTCATTTCAGCAATGTTACATATTTGATTGAAAGTCTTCAATTTGTTAACAGAGCAAATTTGAATAATTCCATGATTAAACTGTTAGAATAACTTGCTACTCATGGCAAGATTAGGAAGTCACAGATTCTTTTCTATAATGTGCCTGGCTCTGATTCTTCATTCTGTATGTGACTATTTATATAACATTAGATAATTAAATAGTGAGACATAAATAGAGTGTTTTTCATGGAAAAGCCTTCTTATATCTGAAGATTGAAAAAAATAAATTTACTGAAATACAAATATTTTTTCTAATTGATTTGCTTGGGAAATAA